TCTGTGCATTAAACTAGTCACAATGTTTCTCTAGGCCTCAATTTCCTCACCAGTAGAACAAAAGAGTAAGATTTGATAACTACTATGGTCCCTTCCAGACTTAAAGTTTCCAGACATAAAGGTCCTTTACAGACTTAAATCTGTAGTTTAAAGTTGAGTCATCTCTGGCACCTACAACCTAACCCTTTGCCATCTATACTGGAAAAGAAAATCTTGTTACTCTTTTCAAATAGCCTATTTTTCAGTAGAACTGTATTTTGGCAAACACCTATATTTGGAGTCAGAAGGACAAGGTTCAGTGTCCAGGTCCACTGCTGACCAGTGTTGTGAACCTCGGAAGGTTTCTAATCTCTCTTAAGGTTGGGTTTCTTGAGTGTGTAATGGGGATATGTGTCCTATGCTGCTCACAAGGATTTTGTTGGCATCTTATTTGATGACTTCACTGAAAACCCGTTATTGTAACACACTCTGTTGATGTAAGCTATTTTGACATGATCATCCATGTTCTGCGGGAGAAGCTCAAATAGTAGATCTCTGAGGAAACTCACGCATGTTGAAGGAGTGGAGTCGGTGCTTTAGGAAGGAAAATCTGTGTGTGGGTCTCAAGTCTCACCGCATGGGTCATAACCTATTCCTGACCCTGACAGAAAATCCTTCTAGAAATAAAAGAGAAATAAAGGAAATCCACCATACCAAGGCATAAAAAGACAGCCATGAAAAAGTAACATAAGGGGAGAGGAAGATGGGCTTATAACAGATTACAGGATGTTGTCAGTTTTAATAACGTGATGTGAAGAAAAGATTCTGTTTGCACACAGGGAGAGGTTCTTTTCCTGGCTAGTCAAAGCACACCTTACGTACATTCTGAAGCCGTCTCTTATATGATTCATTTTTTTCACTGTAGATAAGACTTTTATGGATGGATTGTTTTTCTCAAATAATATTATCGCTTTGTGACTAAAGTAAAGATTATTAATTCCTGAGGCAAGAAGATATAAAAGCTCCAGAAACGTTGACTGGGACCACTGGAGACACTGAAGAAGGCAGGGGCCCTTAGAGTCTTGGTTGCCAAACAGGTAATCCTCCTCGCGGTTGATGATGGGGGACTTGGGTCCTTCTCACCTGTGCAAATGTGTTCAGATTTGCAGATCAAGGAGAACCCAGGAGTTTCAAAGAAGCGCTAGTAAGGTCTCTGAGATCCTTGCACTAGCTACATCCTCAGGGTAGGAGGAAGATGGCTTCCAGAAGCATGCGGCTGCTCCTATTGCTGAGCTGCCTGGCCAAAACAGGAGTCCTGGGTGGTGAGTATCCATCACGTAGCTGGAACTGAGCCATAATGTGCAATTGCCTTTTGTTTATGTGCAGATATCATCATGAGACCCAGCTGTGCTCCTGGATGGTTTTACCACAAGTCCAATTGCTATGGTTACTTCAGGAAGCTGAGGAACTGGTCTGATGCCGAGGTAAGAAACTTGCTGCCTGCTTGGCCTGGCCTTTCTAGAGCAAAGGACCAGCCAGAGCCCCAGATCTCATTTGATTCAGGATCAAGTGTCCTTCCTGGGCACTATGAAGAGAAGCCCCTTTGGCTGGTGAAATGGAGAGAAGAGGGTTGTGTGTTCAACTCATTCAATTCTGTAAGCATTGCTGAAGCAGGTGCTGTATGCCAGACCCTAGATGGGCTACAAGCACATACGGATACATAGGAAAGAGCCCCTACCCTCAGCAAGCTCACTGTCAGTAAAGGAGACAGAAATACATCAATCAAAGGAGGAAGAGAAGATGAGGAATTCACAGAAAGGATAATGGAGTTTCTGTACAAGATTTACCAGAAAGAGAGTGGTGTGTAGACATGCCTGGAGCAGACACCTTGGAGCCGCTGACAGAAGGTGAAGCAGTCCAAGAAAATGTGGAAACTTTTCCGCTGCTCTACACAGTCCACAAACCTGTCCATTTTATTTCGTTGAAGCTTTGTCTGAGAGATAACCAAATAGACAGTCAAAGTAAGTTATCTCAGCCACATATGGGGAGTGGATGCTGCTGAATTGTGATTAATTGGGGGAGCCATATAGGTACATTTGGCATGATCTGGGCCTATGCGGTCTTACAATCCCTGTATAAAACTAGACAATGAAAAACAGAAAACAAAACAAACAAACAAAAAAACAAGAACGAAGCACCTACCACATGCCAGCTACTGAGGCTATGAAGGTATTCTCCCGCCTTAGAAAGCCCAGGATTAATGCAGGATTGCGACATTTAAACAGAACATTTCCATACAGCATGAGTATAAATGACTTTCCCAAGTTTACACTGAGAGTAACTGACACAGCAACCCCAGCAAAGTCTGAGCTGAGTCCTGAATAATTGTATAAAAAGGGGAGAGAAACAGAGTGAAGAAAGGGTTTCCCAGACTCTGTCCCAGGAAAGAAAATGAGCTCGTGGAGAGGAATAGACTTTCTCTATGAAAACAGAGGGAACAAAGAGGAAGATGTCTGGGAACCGAGGAGTAATAGAGACCTGAGTTTACATCACTACTCTGCCACTCCCTAGGTACCTCCCTTTACCTGTTTCCCTACTGGAAAGTGGGATAATACTTTTTACCTCATGGACTTGTCAGGAGGATTCATTAAAACGACTCGCATAAAGCCTATGCCACATGGTAGATGCCAATTCAGGGTCTCAAGAAAGAACAGCCCACAGGATTGACACTGAACCTTAACAAAGTTAACAGGACCAAGGTGCAGAGAGGGTGCTAGGACAGCGAAGCCAAAGAGGACCCCTCAAACCCAACAAGAGCTGTGCGGCTCCCTGATTCCTCGCCAGTGTTGCTACCGCCCTTGGCTCTTCTTGCATGGCTGGCTCTTGAGACCCCTGGAAGCTGATGGAGGCAACGTGAGAAGCACATGGACATCCGACCTTGAGCTTGAGAGGCAGAGGCCTGAGTTCTAGTTACAGCCCCAGCAGTACCAGTTGTGTGGACTGGGAGGGAGGCTATCACGTACATACTTCAAGCCTCCAAACCTGTTTCCCCTTCTGACACAGGATCTTCTGTGGCTGGTATAGAGTGGGCACTCAATAAATGCTGTCTGGTCGTCTGGCTGGCATGCCTCATGGGCCTGAGAATTGAATAGAATTACAGTGATAGAAGCATGCTGGTATTGTAAGTGGTTTGTAAGTGTGAGGACTAAATTATTATTAAATAGTAATCACATCTAATCTTGGATAAATTAGTAAAAGCAAGAATGGGAGCAGTAAAAACCTAAGCAACCCGAACTAAAATTTTATTGAATTAATTCAATTTCTTGTCATGTAACACAACCCCAGAAGAGAATAAAATAAAGTTTATATACATACACCCATATATATAAACATTTGCCGTGTTTAATTGAACAA